ATAAGACTCTTGGTGGGGCATGGTGGCTAACGCCTGTAATCCCAACACTTTGGGAGGCCAAGGCAAGAGGATCACTTGAGGCCAGGAGTCAGAGACCAGCCCTGGCAACACAGTCAGACCTTGTCTCTATTTCATTTAAAAAAAAAAAAAAAATTAAGGCTCTTACCTAGCCACTACTGACCCTCATCTCTCTCTCGCTTAAAAAAAAAAAGTCACGAGTTCAAAAGATTATCCCAGAAGGAAAAAACCTGAATCCATTAGAAAAGGTAGCACAGGGGACACAACCAAACATGAATTTCATCACCAAGTAGACTGTAGCTGGCAGAAATCTTAAATTTACGACTGAAATACACACTCTTCCTTATACTTCTCAGGACTTTGCCCAAAATAAACTGAAACAGTAAACCAACAGTAGATTGATGGATGGATAATTTGCCAAAAGTCTCAACATACACCGAAAAGAGGGTGGGGGTAGTCTTAGGGGGTCTGCTCTCCAGTTAAACAACTGAAGAATGAACGAATTTAGTGCATTTGCACAAGAAGTGCATTACAATGCAGGGGAGGAAGAAGTCACTTGGGGTTGGACAAATCCTTAGAAAATGCCAAAGGAATAACCCTGATTCTGTGGTCGTCTTGTAATAATTCCTAGTGGGAAAGGGCCAACTCAAGATAAAGTAAGGTCAGGGTTGAGAATCGTCCTCACTTTTCCTGCCTAACCCTCTCGGCAGGCGGCCCCAAACTCCCACCGGAATCCTTCGGGTAAGTGCCGACCTCAGGGATCAAGGGAAGGGGCCATCCTCGAGCGACCAACCACCTGTGCGTGGTGGAGACCCCTGAGAGGGAGTCCTAATTAGAGTGGGAAGCAGCTCTGGGGAGGAACTTCCGAGACCAGGGCCGACACTGACTATTCACCCAACTCCACTCCCCTTTACGCCCAATCTTCGGCCACCTTCCCGCTGAGGTCACCCCTCCTGAAACCTCCGCCCCCAGACCCCGGTCTACACCCACATCCAGCCGTCCCCAAAGCTCGCTGTTCGCTTCGCTGCCTGACAGCTGCCCTGCCGCCACCAGGCAGTCCCAGCTTCCCCAAACCAGTCTTCTGGCCTCTGTGGCGCCCCAGGCCCGCGGGATTCAGGGATTAGGATCTGGAAGGGTTTGGTCCAATCCCCTATCCCTCTCAGCGTCCTGGGCTCACCTCCCCGGCAGCTTAGCGCTCCTCTTCCAAAACTGCTTGCTGTTCTCAGCGGCCATTGCTCTGGCCGGGGGAAGTCCTTGTAGGCGGGCCAAGGGTTTGCCCGGCGAGATGCCCCCAGACCCCGCAATCTGAGGGCCAACCCAGGCCGCTTCCCCGCCGCCGGTCACCCGCTCCCAGCTCCTGGGGACGCCATCTTGGATGTGGGCACCCCTCCACCCAGCACCGCTGCCATTGGTGAGCTGCGCAAGCCGTGGACGGGCCGACCAATTGGGAGCCGGAATCCTGCAGGCCGCTGAAGCCGACCGGTAACGTCAGGGGCTGGGCACACAGGTGGACGGGGAAGGCGGAGCTTGGACGAGCCGAGAGGCGGGGCTCAAAGTTCCTACCCGCGAGAGGGAAGAAGCAGGTAAGGTAAGGGACCTATGGGAAGGAAGAGGGGATTAAGAATTCTCCCTCATGTTGTTTGTCTTCACAGGAGGTCTCAGCATGAAACAGCAGCAGTGGTGTGGGATGACTGCCAAAATGGGCACCGTGTTGTCAGGGGTCTTCACCATCATGGCCGTAGACATGTATCTCATCTTTGAACAGAAGCACCTAGGGAATGGCAGTTGCACTGAGATCACACCAAAGTACAGGGGTGCAAGTAACATCATAAATAACTTCATCATCTGCTGGAGTTTTAAAATCGTCCTCTTCCTGTCTTTCATCACCATCCTCATCAGCTGCTTCCTCCTGTACTCAGTGTATGCCCAGATCTTCAGGGGCCTGGTCATCTACATTGTCTGGATTTTTTTCTATGAAACTGCAAACGTCGTAATACAAATCCTCACCAACAATGACTTTGACATTAAAGAGGTCAGAATCATGCGCTGGTTTGGCTTGGTGTCTCGTACAGTCATGCACTGTTTCTGGATGTTCTTTGTCATCAACTATGCCCACATAACCTACAAAAACCGGAGCCAGGGCAATATAATTTCCTACAAGAGACGAATTTCTACAGCGGAGATTCTCCACAGCAGAAATAAAAGATTATCAATTTCGAGTGGGTTCAGTGGCTCACACCTGGAATCCCAGTACTTTGAGAGGCAGAGGTAGGTGGATCGCCTGAGGTCAGGAGTTCAAGACCAGCCTGGCCTTGGCAGCCATGGCAAAACCCCGTCTCTACTAAAAAAAATAGAAAATTAGCCAGGCGTGGCGGCACACACCTGTAATCCCAGCCACTTGAGAGGCTGAGACTGGAGAATCACTTGACCTGGGAGGTGGAGGTTGCAGTGAGCCGAGATTGCGCCAGTGCACTTCAGCCTGAGTGACAGAGTAAGACTCTGTCCCCCAAAAAAAAAAAAAAAAGTTAGCAGCTTTATCCACCACTATAAGCAATCATGTTGGCCCTTTTCTTTCCCATAAGAGGTAGGTCTCTCAGATTCCCAGGGTAGTTCTATTTCCTTTTTTCCCCCCACTTTTGCTTAGCAGTTCTGCAAGTAGAGACCCTACTGCCACTCTTTCAGGAGAACATGAAGAGAAAATGTGATTATAATCACAACCGGAACATCCTGCTCATTGAGGGTATTTAGTTAAAGGATATTGTGATTTATCAAAACTTCTGTGAACTCACCTTTCTACCACCTGATTGGTCAAAATGAATGGAATAAGATGAAGCTGAATTGCAGTAGGGCAATCCTTTTTTCTTGGCATCTTCATTAGCCTTCAACCCACAACTCTTTAATTTAACCCTGGGATAAGCAAATCTGTATTTATACCAGATTTTTGCAGCACAAAGGATACTGTTGGCCCTGGGGTGGGTTTGTGCTATGATTTCCCCACTGTGTCTTCTGTTTTATTCCAGATAAGAAAAAGAATAAAAATAGAGAAAATTCATCCTTCAATTTATGTCTCGAATTTCCCCACCCTTTCCAAATTTGTCAAGGAGTGTGAAAGGCACTTCCTTAATCAAAGATATATGTTAAACATACTTCTGTATCTGTTGCTGTGCTGTACTCTGTAGTGTGAACACTGTACTGAACATTGTGTATATACTGTATACAAAAATGTGTAAGATATGAATGACTATGAGAATTTTGTAGTTTAGTGGAAGAAAGTAAATTATTGTTTATGAATCAATTAGCCAATCATATAAGACAGTATATGATTACATACTATCACAAATAAACAGACATCACTTTGCATTCAGGTCCAGAGACTGTATGAAGCACATTTTTTATTTTTGAGACCGAGTCTGGCTCTGTCGCCCAGGCCAGAGTGCAATGGTGCGACCTCGGCTCACTGCAACCCCCGCCTCCCGGGTTTAAGCGATTCTCCAGCTTCAGCCTCCTGAATAGCTGGGATTACAGGCACAGGCCACCATGCCTGGCTAATTTTTGTATTTTTAGTAGAGACGGGGTTTCCCCATGTTGGTCAGGCTGGTATTGAATTCCTGACCTTAGGTGATCCACTTGCCTCAGCCTCCCAAAGTGCTGGGAGTACAGGTGTGAGTCACCCACTGCTGCTATAATAACTGAGTAATTTATAAAGAGCTGAGATTTATTTTCTCACACTTTTGGAGGCTAGAAGTTCAATATCAAGGTGCCAGTAGGTTTGGTGTCTGGTAAGGGCCTGCTCTCTTTGCTTCTAAGATGGTGCAAACACTGTCCTTACATGGCAGAAGGGATGGAGAGGCAAAAGAAACTAGCTAGTTCCCTCCTGTCCCTTTATAAGGTCACTTATTCCATTCATGAGGGCTCTGCCCCTATGATTCAATCACCTCCTAAAGGCCCCATCTTTTAATGCTGTTGCATTAGGGATTAAGTTTCAACATGAATTTTGAAGGGGACAGTCAAACCACAGCACTCACCATTTGGCAAGCTGTCCTTGTCATTGTCTTCCCCGCTCCCATCCTCAGGGCTCTCCTGCCTCTGTGCTCCTCGCCTCAGAGGATGGGCTGTCCTCCATCCAGGTGCTCATCCCAGACTCCTTCTTCCACAGCCCCAGGCCCCAAATCTGTCCCCCAACATCCCTCTGCTGCCTTACTTCACCTTATTTCCTTCCATAGCCTCTCAACTGCTCTGCCTACCTCCACCTTTGCTCCCTTTCTGACCCATGGCCCTCACAGCAGCAAGAAAGATTTTTCTAAAATGCAAATCGGGCCAGGCGCAGGGGCTCACGTCTGTAATCCCAATACTTTTGGAGGCCAAAGCGGGCGGATCACTTGAGGTCAGGAGTTCAAGACCAGCCTGGCCAACATGGTGAGACCCCTTCTCTACTAAAACTACCAAAATTAGGCGGGTATAGTGGCAGGCACCTGTAATCCCAGCTACTCGGGAGGCTGAGGCAGGAGAATTGCTTGAACTTGGGAGATGGAGGTTGCAGTGAGCCATAATTGCACCACTGCACTGCAGCCTGGGCAACAGAGTGAGACTTTGTCTCAAAAATAAATAAATAAATAAATAAAATTCAAATCTGATTATGTCTGTCTGTCTATCTGTTTCTCACACA